CAGGGGAGCAATGGTCCCCGAATGTGCCTCCCCTGCTCTTCTGTGCTACCTGGCTCAATTTGAGTCCAACTCAAAGAACCCAACTGAAGAAAGAAGCAAAGGAAAGAGTAATTGGGTTTCTGCATCCTAAGGGGAAGCTTGACAGCTGTGGTTCTTCCCACTGAAGGAATCAGGAATCCACTGTTGTCAGAGGTTGTTTGCATGGAGTGTTTGTTAAGCTCCTGCTACGCATGAGCAAGACAGGGTGCTAGACACTGTGAACAGTAAGATGCTGAATTAAACGGTGTCCTGGTCTTCAAGGAGCTTACAAGTGAGAGCGCCCGCGGCGCCGCCTCCGCGGCCTCCCTGCCCACGCACTTATACACACAAACCCCCCAGAGGGAGAGAAGGGGGCATCGGCAAATGCCAGAAAGCTATCGTTTTTCTTGGTTCCTTTTCTGGAAAATATACAGTTCTCTTTCTGCATTCTTCTCATCCTGCTCCTCCTTCTCCACGTCCCTTTCCATTTTTCCTCTCTGCATTTTTTCTTTTTCCCCCAGACTCTGCGACCTGCTTCCCTCTCCATCTATATCTCCTTTCCCTTCAGCCTATGCAACCGTCCTTTCTCATTTTTCTTTCCCCTGATTTCTTTCCTTGACTCTCTACTCTTGGGGCTCCCCAGATGCCGGGCTCCCCTCTTTCCCCGCCACCCCCCATCTGCTGAGTCTTCCAGCACCGGGGACAGCTCCAGCCCCCGGAACAATGGACCCCACTTTAGGGTTCCTCTATAAATTCTCCATCTTAGTGCTTTGCCCAACTCCTGACTGGGGAGTAAGATGGGGGAAGGGTTATTATCAACAGGACCAGCTGCTCTTCTGGGGGCGGGAAGGGAGTCAGGGAGGATGGAGATAGAAAGAGGGCGTGGCTCGTGCCTGGATTGTGCGTCCCTCTCCAGGGTAGAGAATTTGTATTCGACCCCTGAGACTGACATCACTGATGTCAGGGGAAAGGAGGTGGGAGTGGGGAGGGGGGTGTGGAGGGGGGAGGTTTTTGTTGAGGAGAGCGCGGCCGGAGAGCAGAGCTCCGGGACCCAGGTGACCGGGAAAGCAGGCAGCCCCAGCGGCGGGAGCAGCCGGCAGCAGCCCAGGCCCGGGGACTGGGGTGGGGGTGGGAGGGGGGCTGAGGGGAGGACCTGAAGGGGGGCGGCAGGGCAAAAGGGACCCCTGGAGCCCTGCCGCCATCAGAGATCAAGCATCTGGCATCAGGGATCTTCGGACCCAGCAGAAGGATCCGCCACAGGGGAGGTGTCCTCCCAGGGAAGCCAACGAGAGATTCACCTGCCCCACATCAGGAGTGGGCCCCCCTTACTGACGCTGCTGGCAACCATAGCAGGCCCCTTAACCCCTCAGTCTCCTCCCCATCACCCTCCTCAGGCCCTTTCCCCGCCTCCAGCTCTCATCTCAACTCCCAGTTCCCAGCCCTCTAAGCCCTAGCACCCCCGGCTACCACCTAACCCTCCAGGTCTTGGCCATACTCACCCCCATCCTGGGACATTTGCCAGATCTCTGGGAGGGAGATCGTTTGTTTAGGCGATGCCCCCTGGTGGCATGACAGCGTCTGCCTAGACCCCTGACCCCTAGCACTCAACTCCCTGGGCCTCCTTTGTGTGAAGAGCCGCCCCTCTGCTTAGCAGCGTGGTTGGGGGCCAAAGGGAAAGCCAGCCCCAGCTGGGCCCCCGGGCCCCACCACTTATCTCCTTGCTGGGCAGCTCCCCTTGGCCTTTGGGCCTCTCCCTGCTCCCCTCGGCCCCTCCTCCTGGGCCGCCTCAATGAAGGAGCCGGATGCCATCAAGCTGTTTGTGGGGCAGATCCCGAGGCATCTGGAGGAGAAGGACCTGAAGCCCATCTTCGAACAGTTTGGTCGGATCTTTGAGCTGACTGTCATCAAGGACAAGTACACCGGGCTGCACAAGGGTGAGGGGTCGGGCAGGCTGAAGAGGCTTCGGGGTGGGCTGGGAGGCTGGGGGAAGTTAAGCCAGGCTGGAGGGGTGGAGCGGCTGGGAAGGGCTGATGTGGAAGGAGAAGAGTTCAGGCCTGAGGAAAGTGGATGGAGGAGCTGAAAAAGAACTCAGCTAGAGTGATCAGGAAACCCCGGTGAAGGACTAAGGAGGGCCTCTTTTGGCTGAAGAGTTGTCAAGACGGCTGCAAAGATGTGGATCCCAGACATATGGGTGTGTTGATGTCATGGGATGAACTCAAGAAACGCCGTGTTTCTCTGCCCCTGCCCCTCCTCAGGATGTGCCTTCCTGACATACTGTGCCCGGGATTCAGCCCTGAAGGCCCAGAGCGCCCTGCACGAACAGAAGACGCTTCCAGGGGTGAGTCCTGCCCTTTGCAGGGCCAGGGGACTCCCCAGCAGCTGCCTTCTCTTCTCTCCTTCAGATGAACAGGCCGATCCAGGTCAAGCCAGCCGACAGCGAGAGCCGAGGAGGTAGGTTCTGTGCCTTTGGACTCTGTCCCTCTAACATGCCCTCCTCCTGTGCCCTACCACCCAGAAGACCGGAAGCTCTTTGTGGGGATGCTAGGGAAGCAGCAGACAGATGAGGACGTCCGGAAGATGTTTGAGCCCTTCGGGACCATCGACGAGTGCACTGTGCTCCGGGGGCCAGATGGCACCAGCAAAGGTAGTCCACCCACTTCCCCCTTCCCCACCGGGACCCCTCTCCTCCTCCATCTCAACCTCTCCAGGCTGCGCCTTCGTGAAGTTCCAGACCCACGCTGAGGCCCAGGCGGCCATCAACACCCTTCACAGCAGCCGGACCCTGCCAGTGAGCCCCACTCCCCTGCCCCCGGGCCTCTCCACCTCTGACCTGTGTGTGGGCCCGTGCCCAGGGTGCCTCGTCCAGCCTGGTGGTGAAGTTTGCTGACACTGAGAAGGAGCGAGGTCTCCGCCGCATGCAGCAGGTGGCCACCCAGTTGGGCATGTTCAGCCCCATCGCCCTCCAGTTTGGAGCCTACAGCGCCTACACCCAGGCCGTGAGCACTGCCCCTGATGCCGGGCCAGCCCTGCCTGCCCCACTCTCCTCTCCCCTCCCCCCAGCTGATGCAGCAGCAGGCGGCCCTGGTAGCGGCTCACAGTGCCTACCTCAGCCCCATGGCCACCATGGCTGCCGTGCAGATGCAGCACATGGCTGCCATCAATGCCAATGGCCTCATCGCCACCCCCATCACCCCATCCTCAGGTATGGCCTGGGCAAGGCCGGGCAAGGGAGCTCTGCTCTCTCCCTGTCGCTTTCTCCTCCCCAGGAACCAGCACCCCTCCTGCCATCGCTGCCACGCCTGTCTCTGCCATTCCGGCTGCCCTGGGCGTCAACGGCTACAGCCCGGTGCCCACCCAGCCCACTGGGCAGCCTGCCCCTGATGCTCTGTATCCCAACGGGGTTCACCCCTACCCAGGTGGGACTCTCTGCCTGCCCACTCCGTCCCAGTCCACGCTCATAGTCTGTGCTGCTCTCCCCAGCCCAGAGCCCCGCGGCCCCCGTGGACCCCCTGCAGCAGGCCTACGCGGGGATGCAGCACTACACAGGTGAGGCGCCCTAGCCAGGGCCCCTGCTCAGGCCCCATCAGCCTCTCTCTTCTCCCCACCCCAGCAGCCTACCCAGCAGCCTACAGCCTGGTTGCACCTGCGTTCCCGCAGCCTCCAGCCCTGGTCGCCCAGCAGCCCCCACCACCACCTCAACAGCAGCAGCAGCAGCAGCAGCAGCAACAGCAGCAGCAGCAAAGAGAAGGTGCTGGCTGGGGCCTTGGGAGACAGGAATGCGAGCTCTTTCTTCTGTCTCTGTCGCCACCCAGGCCCTGATGGCTGCAACATCTTCATCTACCACCTGCCCCAGGAGTTCACTGACTCAGAGATCCTCCAGATGTTTGTCCCCTTTGGCCACGTCATCTCAGCCAAAGTCTTTGTTGACCGAGCCACCAATCAAAGCAAATGTTTTGGTAAGAATATGATATGGCACATTTTTTGCCATCTGGGCCGGGCCTTATGCCCCTCTCACCCCAGGCTTTGTGAGTTTCGACAATCCGGCCAGTGCCCAGGCTGCCATCCAGGCCATGAATGGCTTCCAGATCGGCATGAAGCGCCTCAAAGTCCAGCTAAAGCGGCCTAAGGATGCCAACCGGCCCTACTGAGGGCCCCCAGGTGGGTCCCGCTCCGTTGTGGCCTCCCTCCCCCCCATGCTTCACCCATGTTTCTTCCTTCACAGGTCTGGAGATCCCAGAGGAAGGGGCGCCTCACACCCTCTTCCCACGACTGGCCCCGGCCCTCTCCGCACACCTGCCCTGGGCCTTGACTGGGTTCTGGGGCAAACGCTGCTTCGTGGCCCCCGGGGGCACAAGACACCGGCCCCTCCCACCCCCCTGCCTCTCTGAAGGGCCATGGCTATGCTTCCCTGGCTCCAAGGGCCCATTTCCTCCTAGATGCCCTTTTGGCCTTTGTGAGGGAGCGAGGAACAGGCTCGAAGGCTCCGGGGTATCTGCCTTCTGCTGGGCTCCTGTGACAGGCCTTCTGTACCCAGCGTTTGTACTTGCCTCCCCCAACAGTGGGCCTGTTCTACCCGTGCAGGCCCCAGGAGAGCCGCAGGGGCCTGCCACACACTCCCAGCTCACCCTCACCCCAGCCTCTTCCCCACATTAGGGGTTTCTTGGAAGCTGGCTCTCACTCCCCTCCACCCTCAGCTAGAGGTAGGATATCCCTGATTCCTGGGCTCCCAGCCCTAAAACTCACTGCCTCCCCCAAGGGCCCCCTCTAAGGAGGGTGTGGGGGAGCCCTGAGGGCTGCCTCTCTGCCAGTCAGCCACAGAGACCCTCCTCCTTTCACGAGGAAAAGACCTTCCCCTGAACCCCTAAAAATGTTTACAGTCTCTGCTGGTTCCCTCTGTGTAAATACCACTACCACCCGTGCGTTATCCAGCCCGCCCGGCCTGGCCCGGACGCTGCCATCTCTCTTTCTGGGAGTTTAGACAATGTTGCCCTTGGATTTTTTTCTCTCTCTTAATTTCTCCCTTTGCTTTGGGGGGTAATTGGGTATTGGGAGGAGGGGTGTGGGGAGGGGTCAAGGGGTTTATTACCTGATCATTTTCTTTAGGAAGAGGTTTTAGGGAAAAGAAAATGGGGTGGGGGTGGGGGTGGTAAGGGGAGACCGGGGAGTCAGTTTCAGACAGTTCTCTATGCTTAACTTATTTATTTATTGCATTTTACTTTTAAAGAGTTGGTCTTTTCTGTCTAAATAAAGAAAAAAGTTTAAAAGCATCAAATAAGAGTCTTGGAAGGTTGAGGGTAGGGGATTGTTCCCTACCCACACTGGGAAGGGGGAGGGAGGTAGAGAATGAGGTTTGAGAGAGAAAATCCCATCAGGGAAGGCCGGGCCCTTGCTTTTGAGCAGCATCCAGGCCTTGTTCATGGCTTCATGATCCTGTCCTTCAGCCCTTCTTTGGGGCTTAATTCTGGAATGTCCTGCAGAGTTCGGCACAAGGAGATCTCCCCTGTCGGGGGCTCTCCCCTGTATCCAGCTCTGTCCCTCTGAAGGCTGAGGACTTGCAGTCTCACATCTGGACCTCCATTTCTGCACAGAGGCCAGTGTGGATACTGGGAGCCAGTTGTGACACCACCATTTACTAACCACTGCTCCATATGTGATTCTGTTCCAAGTCCTTATTGTGCATTTCCTCATTTTACCTCCTAACAACCTTGTGAGGCAGGCTATAGTTTATTTATTTTACTTATTTACTTTGAAACAGGGTCTCACTCTGTCACTCAAGCTGGAGTGTGATGGTGAGATCATAGCTCACTGCAACCTTGAACTCCTGGTTCAGGGGATCCTCCTGTCTCAGCCTCCCAAGTAGTTAGGACTATAAGCGGCTGCACCACCACGCCCAGCTCATTTTTAAAAATGGTGTTTTTTTTTGTAGACAGGGTCTTGCTATGTTGCCCAGGCTGGTCTCGAACCCCTGGGCTCAAGCAAACCTCCTGCCTTGGCCTCCCGAAGTGCTCAGATTACAGGCATGAGCCACCACGCCCAGCCTAGGTAGGATATAATTTTATAGATGGGAAAAGGAGGCTTGGAAGGTTAACTAACTTCCCTGGAGTCACAAAGCCAGTAAGGCATGGCTGTAGGAGTTGAACCCAGTTTGTCAGATTCCAAAGCCCATGATGTTCTCTTCTTACCTGTTCTTTGACCTGAGGCAAAGATCCCAAGAAGTAGCAAGCAGGCTTAGGAGTGAGTCCTTCAGGTAGAGGGTGGACTGCATAAGCCCTAAGTCCCTCCACTTCCTAGATTCTTCTCTGTGAGCTGCTTTAGGGCAGGCTCAGGATCACACAGGTGTCTTCTTTGACTTCATAGAACATGTGCTTCTAGGCTGCTACCCCACCCTCTGTCTTCATCATTAGTAAGCAGCACCACTAGGTACCTACTCAAGCCAAAACTTGGATTACACCCTTTCTCTCATGTCTCCTCCCCAATCCAACTGCAAAGCCCTACCAAGTCTACCTCTAAAGTATTCAGCTGATTTACTTACTCATGTCTCTGCATCTCCACAGCCATCAACACTGTCCACGTCACATTGCTCTCATCTGTCTCCATGTTTCTTTTCCTGCTCTCCTACAATTTGTTCTCCCAAGAAGCCAAGAGTCATCTTTTAAAAGTTAATTCACCAACATTTACTACCCAGTCTGCTTTGTCCAGCACTGTATCCTGGTCACCCTAAACAGTGCCCCAAATATTAGACATTGCTTAGTAAATAAGAAATGACTGTTGGACATCTATACTGGACTTCCCATCCATATCTACATCATCATAGGGCCAATGCTAAAACTTTCTCCCATAAAGTCCTGACTCATATATTTCTATTTTCTAGTCACATAGACAGAAAACCTCAAGAGTTTTTAGTACTTTCGCATAAACTCAATGGTATTAAATCATTTAAGATTTCACTTCCACAAACTTTCTCATATCATTTCCCTCTTTTCAATTATCACTGCCTACACTTATTAACTGAGTAATCATAGCAATTTCCTAATTGGTCCTTCTGTCTATGTTCTGAAGCATCAATCTTTCTAAACTGCAGCTAATAAAAAACAAAACTTCTCTGCTGCTGTTTTTTGTTGTTTTTCATAGAACACCTCAGCCTGGCATTCAAGGCTCTTCGAAGCCTTACTTTCCACTTCATTCCTACACATACCCAAATAGAACTATTCATTGTTCTCTAGGCAAGTTTGGTCCCTTTTCTCCCATGTCTTTTCATTCCCAGTTACTACAGTGTCTGGCACATAACGGCTCAATAAATGTTTGTTGAATGCCTTCTTGTTGAAATCCTTCTCACACTAAAACAGTTCACCTTAAACACTACTTTCTTCATGAAAATCTTAACGGCCCTCATCCACAGGTCTTTCTCCTTCCTTTTCTAGTCCTTATGGCACTTAAACCTTTCACTGCTGTGTATCATGGCCATGCGTAAGTGTCTCATTCTTCTGTGAGCCTGTAAGCTGGCAGAAATGTTTCTTTCTTTGCTTTTGTGTCTGTTGCAGTATCTCAAACAATCTCCCCACCCCACCCCCAACAGCAGATACCTAATAAATGTTTGACTTTAACCACTGTAACTCTAATTCTGGAATTCCACTTTGTTCTTCTT